CTCAGTATCTCAGGTATGATGGGGAGCAAGGTGATGTGTAGAAACCAAAGGCCACAAGTAGCAGTCATCATTCCCACTTACAGCCCAGTCCCAGAGGACACAGATCCTGTTTTTGCCCCACACCAGCTGTGTTGGGAGGAAAATTCTGTCTGTATTTCCTCCTTCAGCTGAAAGCAGAAAGCTTGCATCTGGGCCTCTTCAGTTATCACTTGGTCCTGGGGGACAGAGTTAATATCTGGAAACTGGCTTAAATAAAAGATATCAGGGAAGGGTAGGAGTCTGTTTTTCTCATTTTCTCACTCTTCCCCCACTTCACCCTTCTAAGGCTGCGTGGGTTCTCTCTCTCTCTCTATCTCTCTCTCTCTCTCTCTCTCTCTCTCTCTCTCTCTCTCTCTCTCTCTGTGTGTGTGTGTGTGTGTGTGTGTGTGTGTGTGTGTGTGTCACCTGAGAGACTGGGTTCTGCTACCCTCTAGTGGCCAGAGCTGAAAGGACTCTCCCACCCAATCAATCGGGACCTTCAAGCCTTTGGGAATAAACGAACAGCCTATTTGATGAATGACAAAACTGAGAAGGCCTAGAGAGAAACAATGCCTTTGAGGGTCAGGGGCATAGTTGGGACTAGAACCCAGGTCTCCTGTCTCTCGGGCCAGTGGTCAGTCCACTTTCACTTCCCCACCCTCTGACTTTTGCTTCTCCTTCCTTGCTCATCCCTGGGGTGGTTAGCCCGAGTAAGAAACCCTGAAGCCAAATGATCCCTCCCGGCCCTAGTGGAGCAGCACCTGCACCTCAAATGTCAAAATCGCAAATCAGTTCACAGCGGAGATCACAGGGGTTTATTCTAAGGACCCGACTGTCCTCCGACTTTCTGAGGTTAACAATCTTGCAGGATTTTTATTGACCTGATACAGCTCCCGTAGCCTTGGTGGCACCACCATACGGTTCCCGATAGCCACCCAGGTGTCCTGTCTCCACGGTAACTGCTGCTTTGCGACCTTCGGTTTGCAGCGGTCGCGCTGCAGCCGCTGCAGTGGTTGCTGGGCGACCACGGAGAGAAAGCCGGGACTTGAGGTGGGAACCCCGGCTGGCGTCCGGTAGGGGGAGGTTCCCGGGGAAGCCCGCGGAAGGCGAGGTGCCTGGCCTGCCATGTAGGGGCTCGTTCCAAGCCGCAGACCCCACCGCCCTCCCTCTCCCCGGGGCCCATGGCGGTGGCCGTGCCCCCGGGTCGGGCCGCAGGCTCAGGCTGGGCCTGGAGGCCAGTGGCGCGGGACGCGCTTTTGGCTAGAGCTTTCCATTCATGCACCGAACTGCGGGGACGGTTCTATCTCGTAGGTGGTCTCCTAGCAGGAGGAGCGAGAGAGCCCAGCAGCGATACGGTGGTTTTCGACCCAGCTAGGGGCCAGGCCGTACGATTGGGAGCCCGGGGCAGCCCCCCGCGCAGTCACCACGACGCGGCACCCGTGGACGGGCGTTGGCTCTGCGTGGTGGGCGGCTGGGACGGGTCTCGCCGCTTGGCCACAGTGACCGCACTGGACACAGAGCGCGGTGTGTGGGAGGCGTGGACAGGGACCCCTGGTGACTGCCCCCCCGCCGGCCTCAGTAGTCACACCTGCACCCGAATCTCTGACCGAGAGCTGCAGGTGGCTGGCCGGGAGGGCGGTATCCACACTCAGCGACGCTATGGAAGCATCTACACATTAAGGCTGGACCCCAGCGCCCGCACCTATTGGTATGGCACCCTCCGCCCAAAACCTTTCACTCCCACTCAGCCCTGAATTTCTGCATGTCCACAGCTACAAGCAAGAAGGCTGCCACACAGCCTCACGCTCAGGTCACTGTGCGGCCCTGCTCCAAACTCCTGGACCCCATCCAGGTCATCAGCTATTGCTCTTTGGAGGTTGCAACTTAGCTGAACCAGAAGTAGCTGGGCATTGGAGTCATGGGAAAATTAAGGTATTAGCTCCTCACACATCTTGTTTAGGATGTAAAATTGTGATGCCCAGGTCTCTTCGGACAGTCCTTTCTTTCTCCCCAAGGAGGAACCACCTGTTGCTCCTCATTTGATGGAACAGCTTGCAAGGCTTGTGAGCAGTGGGCAGGGGTCCCAGAAGGGGCCCCATGGACTACGGCATCACTCATGTTCTGTGGTCGGGCCCTTTGCTGTGCTGTTTGGTGGAGAAACTCTGACCAGAGCTAGAGACACCATCTGCAATGATCTCTACATCTATGATACTCGTGAGAGCCAGACTAATGGCTGAAGGGGGGGACTCAATAACCACCCTCTGCCCGTATCCAACAGGCACATCTCCTCCTTTGTGGTTCCACTTCCCCTGTGCAGATCGTGGGATGAAACGCATGGGCCATCGCACCTGCCTTTGGAATGATCAGCTTTACCTGGTTGGGGGTTTTGGTGAGGATGGCAGGACAGCCAGTCCACAGGTTTGCATCCTGGACTTTATCTAAATAGTGCCAAGACACATCACTAAGCCTCGTTTTGTTTTGCTTTGTTGCAAACCTATAAAGCGTTATCACCAGAGCTATCTGCTTCACTTCAAATGCTTATTAAATTTCAATCTGAGACTCAAGATTTGTCTCTGAAATTTTTGGGGGGAGGGGG